CAGCAGCAGAATTAACCCCTTGCGCTCCCTCTTCTCGCCCTCCCCGTCCCGCTACCAGCCTGTGGATGCCGGCAGGGGCTGGAGAAGCAAGAGGGGGTCCCGGATAGTTCCCAGGACAACGGAGAATCCAAAAGCCGGATAATCGAAGCAGGGCTGCTGAGATGGGGAGATGAGAAGGGGAGGAGGGTTCCTGGCGGTCACCACCTGTCCCGCCGCAGCCAGGTCACAACACGACATTGATGAAGTCACGACAGGGCGGCGATGAGATCACACTTCACGATGGCGCGGTGATGTCACGGAGAGATCACGTCAAAATCACGACATGGGAGACAGCCCCCAAAGATGACAGGGCAAATTAAAAAAAAAAAAGATATATATTGAAAAGGGCTGTGACAAAATGGAGTCTCGACAGGGCACGATGGTGTCGCGATATGGCGCGATGGAGTCGCGATAGGGTCCCCGGGGTGTGTCGGCATCGATCAGCGCCGGCTCGGAGAGGCCCCGGCTGGGATGCAGGGGAGGGCCCGAAGGGGGCTGAGCTCACCAGGCTGCGGCCCCGAGCGGCGAAGTCTTCTCCCAGCGCGATGCTCCGGGAGCCTCGGGCCGCTGCTCACGCCGCGTTGCCCACTCCTGGCTCCAGGCTGCTGCAGCTCCACCCCCACCCCCGCACCGCTCTTGACGAATCCGCGGCTGCTTCACTCCGGGCTCTGGCCAATGGCAAGTCAGGGTGCTAAGCAGTAGGGGGTGCCGCCGTTGCCGCCATCTTGCTTGTGGGTATTGCCCGAGTCTGGGGGCTGGGGCTCGAGCGAAGGAGGCAAGGTGCAGACTGCCTCTGGAGAGCGGGCGGCGAGAGGCTGGGGGCCCAGATTCCTTCGCTTGTGCGTAGTTTTACCCGCCCAGCACTGCCCCTCCTCCCCCTTGGTCTCGCGGCCGGCATTGCCCTTCCCGGGGGAGGGGCGGGAGGGCTTGGTTAGCATGGAGAGTGTGTTTCCGGGTCGGTCCCGGGGAGGTGGGAGGAGGCGGTGTTTCCGGCCGCCGTCGCTGTCCAGGGAGGCTGAGGCGAGAGGTAGCTGTCCGGGTGGGGAGCCCGCACTACCTTCTTCCTCTTCCTCCTCCTCCTCCGGGTGAGGGGAGCGAAGGTTGGGGGTCCCCGAGCCCATGGACCAGGAGGAGGCGGAGGCCGCCGAGAGCCGGGGCCCCGCTATGTGGCCCTGAGCCCCGGTAGGTGGCCGGGGGCGGCTGGCTGCCAGGCCGCATGTAATTTCTTCTCTTTCTGTCCTTCTAGTGTACTGGTTCTGCCTGTCTGGAGGGCCATGGAGAAGAGGCTGGGAGTCAAGCCAAATCCTGCTTCCTGGATTTTATCAGGATATTATTGGCAGACATCTGCGAAGTGGTTGAGAAGCCTGTACCTGTTTTATACTTGCTTTTGCTTCAGCGTTCTGTGGTTGTCAACAGGTACTATTTTCTTTATAGATTTAAGATTTTTTCATCTGAAAATGTTTTCATTCTTTGTTTTTAGATGCCAGTGAGAGCAGGTGCCAGCAGGGGAAGACACAATTTGGAGTTGGCCTGAGATCTGGGGGAGAAAATCACCTCTGGCTTCTTGAAGGAACCCCCTCTCTCCAGTCATGTTGGGCTGCCTGCTGCCAGGACTCTGCCTGCCATGTCTTTTGGTGGCTAGAAGGGATGTGCATTCAGGCAGACTGCAGCAGGCCCCAGAGCTGCCGGGCTTTTAGGACACACTCCTCCAATTCCATGCTGGTGTTTTTAAAAAAATTCCAAACTGCAGATGATTTGGGCTTTCTACCTGAAGATGATGTACCACATCTTCTGGGGCTAGGTTGGAACTGGGCATCTTGGAGGCAGAGCCCACCCAGAGCTGCACTCAGACCTGCTGTATCTTCCAGTGACCAGCAGAGCTTAATCAGGAAGCTTCAGAAGAGAGGTAGTCCCAGTGACGTAGTTACACCTATAGTGACACAGCATTCTAAAGTGAATGACTCCAACGAATTAGGTGGTCTGACTACCAGTGGCTCTGCAGAGGTAAGCATGCTATGAATAAGGAGCAGAGAAATACCTACTCAAATTAGTTTTTTTATTTCTTTAGGTCCACAAGGCGATTACAATTTCCAGTCCCCTAACCACAGACCTGACTGCAGAGCTGTCTGGTGGGCCAAAGAATGTATCAGTGCAACCTGAAATATCAGAGGGTCTTGCTACTACGCCCAGCACTCAACAAGTAAAAAGTTCTGAGAAAACCCAGATTGCTGTCCCCCAGCCAGTGGCTCCCTCCTACAGTTATGCTACCCCTACCCCCCAGGCCTCTTTCCAGAGCACCTCAGCACCATACCCAGGTAAGGACCTTTGCTCTTGGAGATAGAAGGAATCTTATCTCTGGTATATTTACTTTGTTTCCAGTTATAAAGGAACTGGTGGTATCTGCTGGAGAGAGTGTCCAGATAACCCTGCCTAAGAATGAAGTTCAATTAAATGCATATGTTCTCCAAGAACCACCTAAAGGTAAACATCCCCTTACATTTGGATAACCGTTTTTTTCATGATTTTTGTAACTGCCCTTCTATAGGAGAAACCTACACCTACGACTGGCAGCTGATTACTCATCCTAGAGACTACAGTGGAGAAATGGAAGGGAAACATTCCCAGATCCTCAAACTATCGAAGGTGAATTTGCCTCCTTTCACTTGCAGGGCAAAATTGTCTAAGAGATCTTCTCTCACTTCTGCAGCTCACTCCAGGCCTGTATGAATTCAAAGTGATTGTAGAGGGTCAAAATGCCCATGGGGAAGGCTATGTGAACGTGACAGTCAAGCCAGGTATGTTTTCAGCCCTGGCTGTGTCTCCCTTCTTCCCAATTTCTTTTGGGTCACTTTCTTGCAGAGCCCCGTAAGAATCGGCCCCCCATTGCTATTGTGTCACCTCAGTTCCAGGAGATCTCTTTGCCAACCACTTCTACAGTCATTGATGGCAGTCGTGAGTACTTGTCTAAGTATGATGTTTTAGAACATGTTGTAACTGATGTTTCTTTATGGTCAAGAAAGCACTGATGATGATAAAATCGTTCAGTACCATTGGGAAGAACTTAAGGGGCCTCTAAGAGAAGAGAAGATTTCTGAAGATACAGCCATATTAAAACTAAGTAAACTCGTCCCTGGGAACTACACTTTCAGGTAAATTAGGATTCAGCTTCAAGTTTACCATACCCTGATCACACTCCTCTCTCTGCCCTGATAGCTTGACTGTAGTAGACTCTGATGGAGCTACCAACTCTACTACTGCAAACCTGACAGTGAACAAAGCTGTGGATTACCCCCCTGTGGCCAACGCAGGCCCCAACCAAGTGATCACCCTGCCCCAAAACTCCATCACCCTCTTTGGGAACCAGAGCACTGATGATCATGGCATCACCAGCTATGAGTGGTCACTCAGCCCAAGCAGCAAAGGGAAAGTGGTGGAGATGCAGGTAGGAGGGAATGGTTCCTATTTTTTCTTGCCCCACTTTTCCACTTCTGTATTTGTATTTGTAGGGTGTTAGAACACCAACCTTACAGCTCTCTGCGATGCAAGAAGGAGACTACACTTACCAGCTCACAGTGACTGACACAATAGGACAGCAGGCCACTGCTCAAGTGACTGTTATTGTGCAACCTGGTAAGCTCCAGCCTTGTGGTTCAGGCTCTTCTCTGCTTTTGACCTCTAACTCTTTGTCTTCCAGAAAACAATAAGCCTCCTCAGGCAGATGCAGGCCCAGATAAAGAGCTGACCCTTCCTGTGGATAGCACAACCCTGGATGGCAGCAAGAGCTCAGATGATCAGAAAATTATCTCATATCTCTGGGAAAAAACACAGTGAGTATTGACACAAAATCCTTATTTTTGCAACAACTCTACCCTCTAGTTTCTTTTTTTGCAGGGGACCTGATGGGGTGCAGCTCGAGAATGCTAACAGCAGTGTTGCTACTGTGACTGGGCTGCAAGTGGGGACCTATGTGTTCACCTTGACTGTCAAAGATGAGAGGAACCTGCAAAGCCAGAGCTCTGTGAATGTCATTGTCAAAGAAGGTACCTCTCTGCCTCCAGTTTGTGTAGCAGCCTCACATTATGTCAATGATTTCTTTTTGATTAGAAATAAACAAACCACCTATAGCCAAGATAACTGGGAATGTGGTGATTACCCTACCCACGAGCACAGCAGAGCTGGATGGCTCTAAGTCCTCAGATGACAAGGGAATAGTCAGCTACCTCTGGACTCGAGATGAGGGGAGCCCAGCAGCAGGGGTAAGTGTGCTAGGAGCTGGAGAGCTACACAGCTGTAACATAGCCATGTTGTTCAACCCTACAGGAGGTGTTAAATCACTCTGACCATCACCCTATCCTTTTTCTTTCAAACCTGGTTGAGGGAACCTACACTTTTCACCTGAAAGTGACCGATGCAAAGGGTGAGAGTGACACAGACCGGACCACTGTGGAGGTGAAACCTGGTGAGTTCATTTAGTGATGAGGCTGAGTAGAACTAAAGCCATGACTGATCCACATGCTTTCCAGATCCCAGGAAAAACAACCTGGTGGAGATCATCTTGGATATCAACGTCAGTCAGCTAACTGAGAGGCTGAAGGGGATGTTCATCCGCCAGATTGGGGTCCTCCTGGGGGTGCTGGATTCCGACATCATTGTGCAAAAGATTCAGCCGTACACGGAGCAGAGGTAGCTGGGCAATGAATGGGGGGAGCAAAGGAATAATTTGATTTTTTTTTTTTTTTTTTTAAAGAAAGATCAGTAGTGTGGAAGCTAGTCTAAAATAGGGAGAGACCAAAGGCTGGGAGACCATTCAGGAAGCTTCTGGACTAGTCCAGTGAAAAGGTAATAAAACCTGAATTAAGATAGTGGAAGAAGAGGAGAAGAAATTAAAAGAAATTCAGTGGTAATTCAGTAGTACCTGGCCCTTTACGAATGAAGGTGAGTGAGATAGCAAATGTGAGGCTTTTGGTTTGGATGTCTGGATAGATGGTTCAGGTCATTAACTGAGATTGGGAAGGCAGGCGAAACCAGTATGGATGATTGAATTTGGGGTGTCTTACTGGCTGCGTCAGGAGATGTTCCGTCAGATAGCCACAAGTAAAGGCTGGAACTTGTGGAAGGAAGAGCCCGAGATAGGAGTTACTGCATACAGGCAGGAGCCAAAGCCATGAGAACGGGTGAGTCTCACTAGGAGAGAGCTAAGATGGATAAGGACACAACTCTGAAGGGCATCATTATTTAAGGAGGAGGCAGAGAAAGAAGAGGTAGCAAAAGAAACTAAGAAACAGCAATCAGGTGGGAGGAAAACCAAATGAGAGTAGTCTGCTGGAAGTTAAGGGGTGATCTGGCAAAAGGGGTGCTTCCAAAGGATTCAGATGCTACAGGGATGGAGGTGTGGTGAGAACACAAAGTAGGCCTATGGGTTTGTGATTAGTAGATCAGTGCAACTATAGTGAGAGCATTTTACTTAGATGTTGGAGGCAGAGGACAGATTTCATGGTTTGAGGATACAGAGATGGTCAGTATAACACCTTTTTGAGGAAGTTGGTGCTGAAAATAATATGGGAGGTAGGATTGAAAGAATATCTTTAAAAATTTTTTTTCATTGTGGTCCTTGTGGAACATGAACATCTTTTTAAAATAGGAAGTTTGTGAGCATTTGTATAGACTGAGAGGAAAAGGAGATGGTGGAGATAGGGGATGGGTAATAAATGGAGGCAGATCTGGGGGACCAGCCAAGTTGGAAACATGAGGTGAGAGCAGTGGTTCCCAACTCCAGCCACACAATAGAATCTTGCGGAGGTTGTCTGAACATAACACTGCCCAAGCCTTAGCCCCAGAGATTATAGTTCAGTTGGTCTGGAGTGGGGTCTGGGTACCTAGAATGGAAAAGCTCCCCAGGTGAATTTAATCTACAGTCAGGGCTCACTAGGTCAGAGATAGCACGATTAGGGATAAGTATACTCAGCAGCCTGGGAGTAGGAACAGGGCAAATGGCTGCTTGATTGATCCAAGCTGGCGGGAATTGGCTGGCAAGCAGTGGAAAGATGTTAGCAAGAGTGCTGGTAAGAGCACTGTTGACAGGTTGCTCAGATTCACCAGCACTGCATAGGGGGCATGAGCAAGAGAGAAGCTTCTGGGTTTCCCTGAGCTTCTGGCTTGTACTGGATTGACTTAGTTAAGGAATTCAGGAAGAACATGTGATTGGAAGAAAATAGTATTTTACAGTAGGAAAGAACATGGCCCTTATATTAGACCCAGCTTCTGAGCCCTGCCCTACTAGTGTTAGCTCTGTGGGAAAGTTACTTCACCTCTCTGAACCTGTTTTACTATCTGTGAAAATACTAGTACCTATTTATAGGATTGTTATGAGGATTAAATAAGTTAATGTTTGTATAGTCCCTCACACATAGTGTGCAATTAATGGTTATGAGTTGATTTTGAGACTTGTTGGATTTGAGGTATCTGTTGAAGCTCTGGGGTAGATATTCACACAAGTATTTGCAGATATAGACTGGTCACTCAGGAGAGATGTGGGGAAAGGAGATAAAGATCTGAGGGTTATTGATATATAGACCGAAATTGAAACTGTAAGCATGAATTAGGTAACTGGGAGAAGATAATGGGCAACGGACCACACATCCTTTATGGCAAAAGTTTTTTTTTGTTTGTTTGTTTCTGGAATTGATAATGCCCCATTGTTAATCCCACTGTGCAGCAAGCTTTTAGAAAGTCTGTGGCAGTACTTCTCAGATTTTATGTCATGCATGCCTGGAAAATGATACCATTTATAGGGCACCTTGGGATAAACAGAGAAGGCTGCTTGTATTGGAAGCAACTGGTCCAGGGCCTCTAGGATGCCCAGGTCCCACCCAGCCACACTGCATGATGAGGGGATCAATATCTTGGTCACACCTGTAAACCAGTGTGACTCACTGATTTAGAAGGTTCTAATTGTAAAACTCACATGGAGCTCAAGGGGCAGGCTACTAAAAATTAAGGCTAAGGCATAGAACAGACTTGGTACTACCCAGATGTGAGTTCACATGTGGCCTATCTTGGACAGGAATTGACAATCAGCAAACAGATTCTGGGCATGGAGTAATATAAGTTCATAGCAGCCATACTACAGTGTAAGATCTTTTTGTTGTCATCATAATTGTTTTGGCTATGTTGTGATGCTGTCCAACAATTTACATTAACAAAGCATTGTGGTTTGTCTTTCAAGTAAACTAGTCACAAACCCAGCAGTCTTAGCTGGAAAAAGGTGGACAGCAGGAATGTAGCCATACCAAATCCCCATTTGTCTCATCCTCCAGTTAGATGGAGAGTATGGGTCTTCTTGCTGGAGGAATGGGTTCTTTTGTTAGCTGGGGCAGCTTAGGGCATTTTAAAAAGAACAGACTTTGTAGTCAGACATAACAGGGTTGGGATCTGGCTCTGCCATAATCAACTGTGTGACCTTGGGCAAGTTACTTAACCCCTCTTACAAAGCCCCAGTGTTGTTCTCTGTAAAATGGAGATGACCCTGATAACACCTTTCTCACTGGCTTGTAGTAACAGAATGCATGTAACACTTAGCACAGTGTCTGTCACAAACAGAAGGTACTTAGTAAATGTTAGCTGTTGCTGCAGGTATGGACCGCTTCAGCTCATTAGTACTGTTGCATGTCTCTGCAGCACCAAAATGGTATTTTTTGTTCAAAACGAGCCTCCCCACCAGATCTTCAAAGG